TGTTAGATTCACATTTGGATTGTTTCCAGTTTGGAGTTATTATAAATAATGTAAAATTGGCCCTTTTTAAGTGAAGATGGTGATCGCAACTAAATCAAGTTGGGTTTTATTTTTATTCCCCTCCCTGTGGGACATCAGTACCTGGGGAGAAGGATCCTTTTGCTAAAATAAGGTGATGAAAACAAATCTTGTATATTTTAGTCATATTACTCCTTTAAATATCAGTATCTTGTGTTTATTTATTATTATCCTTCTTTTTTATATACAGGGTCTCGCTCTGTCGCCCAAGCTGGAGTGCAGCGGCGCGATCATGGCTCACTGCAGCCTCGAATTCCTGGGCTCAAGATCCTCTCTTCTCAACCTTCCCGAGCAGCTGGGACTACAGGCGTGCGCCACTGAACTCGGCTAATATTGTAGTATTTACTAAGTATCTGTAAATCCTAATCAATATAAGGAAAATAAAGTTTTTTAAATGTTAGGCTTTTTCTTTTAGTTGTAGGAAAATAAATGCTAAAGCCTCTGAATTCAATGATAAAAAATACAAGTCGCTCCCCTAGTGAGGCAAAATTTGGACGGCATTGAGTTTATCTGATGGAAACTAAGCGTGAAGAACCTATCTTTCGACCTGGAAAACTCTGAAGATGAAAGGATTCGATTTACTCACAAACAGGGACCCTGAGATAGCTCTGGCCCCTGAACGCCCAACAAAAGCGGGTAGCTGCTTTGTATGCCGGGATTTGTAGTCCCCGACAGAGTCACTTCAAGATGGCGGAATTGCTAATGACGCGCGAAGGGGCGGGCCCCGAGGGAGTCTGGGCCGCGAGGGGATTGGGTGGCGCAGGAACTTGGCGGGCGGGAAGTAAAAACCAGGTGTTAAAACCTTTGCACTGGGAAAGGCCCAAGTCTCGCGAGAGCTTGGCAGGACCCAATGGAACGTGGGGCCCGACTTATCACAAGGGGCATTTGTTGGGGGCGGAGCTTTGACGGGAGCTTCCCGGGAGCCGTTTGTGCCCGGGGTAACCCCGTTCCGGCCAAGCCGCTTCAGCGGGGGACGTAGCCATGAAGGAAGAGAAGGAGCACAGGCCTAAGGAGAAGCGAGTAACCCTGTTAACCCCCGCCGGGGCCACAGGCAGCGGTGGTGGGACCTCGGGGGACAGCTCCAAGGGGGAAGATAAGCAGGATCGCAACAAGGAGAAGAAAGAAGCGCTGAGCAAGGTGCCCGGTCGGCCGCTGGCCCGGGAGAGGGCACTAATTTTATTTTCCTTATGCATTTCTTAAGGTGGTAATTCGAAGATTACCTCCCACTTTGACCAAGGAGCAGCTTCAGGAACATCTTCAACCTATGCCTGAGCATGATTATTTTGAGTTTTTTTCTAATGATACGAGGTAAAAAAAAAAAAAAAAGGAAAGGGGTAAATGTACATTTACATAATTGCTTTCCTCTCTGCAGTTTGTATCCTCATATGTATGCCAGAGCATACATCAACTTTAAAAACCAAGAGGACATTATTTTGTTCAGGGATCGCTTTGATGGTTATGTATTCCTTGACAATAAAGGTGAGTCCTGGTAACTGAAGTAAAAAGGGAATTATAGCAAGTGTGGTATTTTTTTTCTAAACAGGTCAGGAATATCCCGCTATAGTAGAATTTGCACCTTTTCAAAAAGCTGCAAAAAAGAAGACTAAGAAAAGAGATACCAAAGTCGGGACTATCGATGATGGTACAGTATAGCTCTAATTATATAATGCTATTTATATTTTCTGTTTCCTCAAATGATTATTTAGATCCAGAATATAGAAAGTTTTTGGAAAGTTATGCCACAGATAATGAGAAAATGACATCTACTCCAGAGACACTGCTAGAGGAAATAGAAGCAAAAAATAGAGAATTAATAGGTAAGTGGGCAAAAAGAATCAGGGCAACAGTCGTATGATTAATAATCTGTTTACATTTATGTAGCTAAAAAGACAACCCCACTTTTGAGCTTCCTGAAAAACAAGCAGGTAAATCTTTTGTCTTTATAGTTCTCTCAATAATTTGAAGGCTTGTGTTGATGTTTCTTTCTAGAGAATGAGAGAAGAAAAGAGAGAAGAAAGGAGGAGGAGAGAAATAGAAAGAAAAAGACAAAGAGAAGAAGAGAGGAGGAAATGGAAAGAAGAAGAGAAACGAAAAAGGAAAGATATAGAAAAGCTAAAGAAGATAGACAGAATTCCAGAAAGGGACAAATTAAAGGATGAACCAAAGATTAAGGTATAAGAATGTTGAAACTGACTGCATGTTGCTACCTCATCTGTTTGTTTTCCACTGTCTTCAGGTACACAGGTTTCTGTTACAAGCTGTGAATCAGAAAAATGTAAGGACCAAGTACATGATACAGAGCATCTATCAAAATAAAAATAAACATTTTATCTTTAAAGCTGCTCAAGAAGCCAGAAAAAGGAGATGAAAAAGAATTGGACAAAAGAGAAAAAGCCAAGAAATTGGACAAAGAGAATCTCAGTGATGAAAGAGCCAGTGGGCAAAGTTGTACATTGCCCAAGCGTTCTGATAGCGAACTTAAAGATGAAAAACCAAAGAGGTCAGTAGTCAAGGACTCTTTGTTATGTTTGAAGGGTTCTGTCTCAGATTTGTTTTTCATGCAGACCTGAAGATGAGAGCGGCAGAGACTATAGGGAGAGGGAACGGGAATATGAACGAGATCAGGAGCGCATACTTCGAGAAAGAGAGAGGCTGAAGCGGCAAGAAGAAGAGCGCCGTAGGCAGAAGGAGCGCTATGAGAAAGAGAAGACTTTTAAGAGAAAAGAAGAAGAAATGAAAAAAGAGAAAGACACACTTCGGGATAAAGGAAAGAAGGCTGAAAGTACAGAATCAATAGGCAGCTCAGAAAAAACTGAAAAGAAAGAAGAAGTGGTCAAGAGAGATCGAATAAGAAACAAGGTGCTGCTTGTCATTAAACTTGTTTATGAGGGTTGTAATGGTAACATATTTTATTGTACTTCAGGATCGTCCAGCGATGCAGCTTTACCAACCAGGAGCTCGAAGCCGAAATCGACTCTGTCCCCCTGATGACAGCACCAAGTCTGGAGATTCAGCAGCAGAAAGGAAGCAGGAAAGTGGTATTAGCCATAGAAAAGAAGGAGGTTGTAACAGTAACATATTTCATTGTACTTCAGGGTCGTCCAGGGATGCAGTCTTACCATCCAGGAGTTCAAAGCCACTATCAACACTATTTTCCTGATGACAGCACCAACTATAGATACTCACCAGTAGAAGAAAAGCAGGAAAGTAGTATTAGCTGTAGAAAAGAAGGAGGAGGCCAGGCGTGGTGGCGCACACCTGTAATCCCAGCACTTTGGGAGGCTGAGGCGGGCAGATCGCATGAGGTCAGGACTTCGAGACCAGCCTGGCCAACATGTTGTAACAGTAACATATTTCATTGTACTTCAGGACTGTCCATGGATGCAGTGTTACCATCGAGGAGCTCGAGGCCGAGGTCGACTCTGGCACCCTGATGACAAGTCTGGAGATTCAGCAGTAGAAAGAAAGCAGGAAAGTGGTATTAGCCATAGAAAAGAAGAGGATTGTAACAGTAACATATTTCATTGTACTTCAGAATCATCCAGGGATGCAGCGTTACCATCCAGGAGCTCGAAGCCAAGGTCGACTCTCGCACCCTGATGACATAACCAAGTCTGGAGATTCAGCAGTAGAAAGAAAGCAGGAAAGTTGTATTAGCCATACAAAAGAAGAGGATTCTAACAGTAACATATTTCATTATACTTCAGGATCATCCAGGGATGAAGCTTTACCATCCAGGAGCTCGAAGCCCAGGTCGATTCTGGTGGCAAGATGGCAGCACCAATCTGGAGATTCAGCAGTAGAAAGAAAGCAGGAAAGTGATATTAACCATAGAAAAGAAGGAGGAAGGGAGTGTTAAGTCCAGATGGCCTTAGGTGTACTGACTGTCTAGGCAGCCAAAGAGCACACGTTAAGCAATCCAGAAGTGCCTTCAGGGCAAAGAATAGAGAGAAAGGGGGTGGTTGTGCTGGTGGGGTACACTGCAGAGGAGTAAGTCTTGTGTCAAAGCAGGAATCTGATCAGAGGTTCAGAATTGGAAGTACAATTTCATTGCTTTTGCAATTTATACAAATTAATTTTAGTGTCAGAAAAAGCTGATGGTGAGGACATGCATTGCAATTTGCAGGGAAATGTCAAGTGAGGACTTCATTACGTATGACACGAGAGAAAAGTAAGAGCTGGTTCTAAAATCAAAAGCTGTTGTTCATCCCGAGTTGAATTTTCTTTTTTTTTTTTCTTTTTTTTTTTTTTTTTTTTTTTTAGACAGGGTCTCACCCTGTTGCCCAGCCTGGAGTACAGTGGCTCAATGTCGGTTCACTGCAACCTCCACCTCCTGGGTTCAACTGATTCTCCTGCCTCAGCCTCCCGAGTAGCTGGGATTACAGGTGCCCGCCACCTTGCCTGGCTAATTTTTGTATTTTTAGTAGACATGGGGTTTCACCACGTTGGCCACGCTGGTCTTGAACTCCTGACCTCAGGTGATTCCCCCCGCTTCGGCCTTCCAAAGTGCTGGGATTACAGGTATGAGCCACCGTGCCCGTCCATTCCAATCTAGTTTTATTGCATTGTTGATGATAACTGTTGACTTTGGGAAGTGTAGAAGCAACAAGCATGTCCTTGTAGTATAAGTACAGTGAAGGATAGAACAAACTTTTGTTGGTGCCAAAATTTAAATAGTCATGTTACTTCTGCATCTAATGTCCTAAAGTTTAAGGATTACTTTTAGTTTTTTGTTTGCTTACATGAGCTTAGCATGAAGAATATTTTCAAACATCTGCTTTTATCTTCAGCTTTTTTTATTTTTTATTATACTTTAAGTTTTAGGGTACATGTGCACATTGTGCAGGTTAGTTACATATGTATACATGTGCCATGCTGGTGTGCTGCACCCACTAACTCGTCATCTAGCATTAGGTATATCTCCCAATGCTATCCCTCCCCCCTCCCCCAACCCCACCACAGTCCCCAGAGTGTGATATTCCCCTTCCTGTGTCCATGTGATCTCATTGTTCAATTCCCACCTATGAGTGAGAATATGCGGTGTTTGGTTTTTTGTTCTTGCAATAGTTTACTGAGAATGATGATTTCCAGTTTCATCCATGTCCCTACAAAGGACATGAACTCATCATTTTTTATGGCTGCATAGTATTCCATGGTGTATATGTGCCACATTTTCTTAATCCAGTCTATCATTGTTGGACATTTGGGTTGGTTCCAAGTCTTTGCTATTGTGAATAATGCCGCAGTAAACATACGTGTGCATGTGTCTTTATAGCAGCATGATTTATAGTCCTTTGGGTATATACCCAGTAATGGGATGGCTGGGTCAAATGGTATTTCTAGTTCTAGATCCCTGAGGAATCGCCACACTGACTTCCACAATGGTTGAACTAGTTTACAGTCCCACCAACAGTGTAAAAGTGTTCCTATTTCTCCACATCCTCTCCAGCACCTGTTGTTTCCTGACTTTTTAATGATTGCCATTCTAACTGGTGTGAGATGGTATCTCATTGTGGTTTTGATTTGCATTTCTCTGATGGCCAGGGATGATGAGCATTTTTTCATGTGTTTTTTGGCTGCATAAATGTCTTCTTTTGAGAAGTGTCTGTTCATGTCCTTAGCCCACTTTTTGATGGGGTTGTTTTTTCTTGTAAATTTATTTGAGGTCATTGTAGATTCTGGATATTAGCCCTTCGTCAGATGAGTAGGTTGCGAAAATTTTCTCCCATTTTGTAGGTTGCCTGTTCACCCTGATGGTAGTTTCTTTTGCTGTGCAGAAGCTCTTTAGTTTAATTAGATCCCATTGGTAGTCCTTGTTTGATTCTTGACAATCCAGTGTGTGTTTTATCTTAGGTCTCATGATCTGAGTGTGTACCCTCTCCAGGAAGGAAACTGCATCAATGTCTGTTCCTGTTAAATAGCAACTTTTAGTCTCAGCTTGTTTTGTTTTGATGTCAATAAATAGTAACAACATTCAAGTATGAAGCTAAGTGTGTTTATTAACTTCACT